CATCTCGGCTCACTGTAGCCTCTGCCTCCCCGGCTAAAGTGATCCTCCAGCCTCAGCCTCCGGAGCAGCTGGGGCCACAGGCAAGCGCCACCACTGTAGGCTAATTTTTTTTTTTTTTTTTTTTTTTTTTTTGTAGAGACTGGGGTCTCACTATGTTGCCCACGCTGGTCTCAAACTCCTGGGCTCAAGCGATCCTCCCGCTTCAGCCTCCCAAGGTGCTGGGATTACAGGTGGAGCCACCGCGCCCGGCATCGATAATCTGAATCTCTAACGAGCTCCCGGGCGACGTTGATGCAGCTGGTACCGGGACCACTCTTCGAAAATCATCGGTTTAGAGGTTTTAATTCTGAATCCATTGCGAAAACTGTTGGGCGGACAGAGCACTACTAACTCCTAACTTTTCTCAGAAAGCTGGGCTCTGCTTTCGCCAGCAACCCGGTCCGAAGTCGCGGGCATATTCTGTCTGAAATCGTGTGCACCGAAATCCCCGCCTTGCGGTGGAGGCTGGCGCTAGGCGGCCTCAGCCTCGGCCTGCTGCGCTCAGGAACCCGCGCCCCGGCTCCTCGGCGATCCATTGCTCTTTCCTCTGGCGCCGGCCGCAGGCCTCGGTCACGCCCCCAGCGGCCCGTTGGTTTCCGGGTCCCGCGGGGTGCCCCCGCCCACACGCTATGCCTTAAATTGGGCCAGGCTGAGGCGCTGCTGCTGGAGCGGCCGATCCGAGACGTGGCTCCCTGGGCGGCAGAACCATGTTGGACTTCGCGATCTTCGCCGTTACCTTCTTGCTGGCGTTGGTGGGAGCCGTGCTCTACCTCTATCCGGTGAGCGCCGTCTTGGCTCTCTGGGGCCCCGGGCGCCGCCCCAGTCTCTCTGTCGCCGGCATCCAGGCCAACCTGCCCGCTGCGGGCCGCAGGGGGCGGGCCTGAGAGGAGGGTTCGGGTTCGCTCCAGAGCTTCAGCGCGGGGACCGCACCCGGAGTCACGTGACGCCCCTCCCGGCAAGCTCTGAGAGCGACGTGGGCTGCGTCGCTACCCCTCAGGCGCCGGGCCAGGCGGGCGTAGAGCTGCTGAGGAAAAGCCCGCGCCCCCGCAGGCCGGTCTCACCTTGCCAGGCACCCCGCGCCACTCTCCAAGGCGGCTCTCAAGTACTTTGGGCAGCTTTTTGGCCATAACTCGCCAAACCCAAATTTCATTTCCCAGTGTGTCAGGACGAGACTCCTGGGCGCGCCACTCCTTTCTCCTTTCTTGAGGATTCTCCCAGCACTTGTGTATTCCTCTTTTCCATCTGTCCATCGATCTATCCTGACTGGAATCCAAAGTGCTCGAGGTCCAGGTCTTGCTCCTCTTAGGGGCTCCAGGCAAATGCTTCTTTGGGGAGAGCGCCGCGCTGCGGGTTCGGGTGCGAGGTTTCCTCTGCCGCTGACGCCTCTGCGAGCCTCCGGTCCTCCTCTCTCCACTTGCCTCCGTCAGCGAGAGAGGGAGGGTCTGAAAACAAAAGTGTTGATGACTGAGGACCGTCTTTAAAACCTGTTCTACACACTTTGGGAGGCTGAGGCGGGCGGATCACGAGGTCAGGATATCGAGACCATCCTGGCCAACATGGTGACACACCGTCTCTACTAAAAATACAAACATTAGCTGGCTGTGGTGGCGGGCGCCTGTAATCCCAGCTACTCAGGAGGCTGAGGCAGGAGAATCGCTTGAACCTGGGAGGCGGAGCTTGCAGTGAGCCAAGATCGCACCACTGCACTGCAGCCTGGCGACAGAGCCAGACTCTTATCTCAAAACAAACAAACAAACAAACAAAAAACACCTGTTCTACAAAGCAAGGTGGTGGTTTTACAGTGAAAGTTGAAAAGTAGCTGAACTGCTGGAATTGACCATACACCTTCTTAAATGTTCTTTTCCGAGCAGGTAAATGGATTAGACTAGAATCTTGCAACTACTGATACAGAAATATTTAATTTGTCTGTTTCAGCGGACCCTTTTGAAACCATGCTGAAGTCATTATTAAGGTATCAATCTGGTGGTGGCAGTGTGAGTGAAAACCACATGAGGAAAAAATTGTATGAAAATGGTGTGACTGATTCTCTGAAGAGTAACTTTGCCCTCCTCCTAAAGGTAAGGTGATAAGTAGTTTGGTCTAGTGTTCTAGTAATCATTGTGCTTTTCTGTTCTCTTTCAGCTTTCAGAAGAATTATTAGATAAATGGCTCTCCTACCCAGAGACCCAGCACGTGCCCCTCAGCCAGCATATGCTTGGTTTTGCTATGAAGTCTGTTACACAGATGGTAATGGGTAGTACATTTGAAGATGATCAGGAAGTCATTCGCTTCCAGAAGAATCATGGCACAGTAAGTCTGGGGCTAAATTTAAAATTACTCTTGATAATAGTTATGTATATTTACCTATTTTCAGGTTTGGTCTGAGATTGGAAAAGGCTTTCTAGATGGGTCACTTGATAAAAACATGACTCGGAAAAAACAATATGAAGATGGTAAGTTTGGTCACTTAATTTTTAGTGAGGACTATTCTAAAATTATTTTGTTTTTTTCTCTAAGCCCTCATGCAACTGGAGTCTGTTTTAAGGAACATCATAAAAGAACGAAAAGGAAGGAACTTCAGTCAACATATTTTCATTGACTCCTTAGTACAAGGGAACCTTAATGACCAACAGGTGATATAATTGTTAAATGTTTATCAGGTAAATCACACTTTCTAAACTTAGTTTTGTTTCCTAGATCCTAGAAGACAGTATGATATTTTCTCTGGCCAGTTGCATAATAACTGCAAAATGTAAGTATAAATTGATTTCTTTTTCAGAGGAATTTCATTGTTATTCATATAATGTTTGACCTAGTGTGTACCTGGGCAATCTGTTTTTTAACCACCTCTGAAGAAGTTCAAAAAAAATTATATGAAGAGATAAACCAAGTTTTTGGAAATGGTCCTGTTACTCCAGAGAAAATTGAGCAGCTCAGGTAAGAACACAATAAAAAGAGGAGATTATTAAAAACATCTTCAAAAAAAATTTTTTTAAAACAGATATTGTCAGCATGTGCTTTGTGAAACTGTTCGAACTGCCAAACTGACTCCAGTTTCTGCCCAGCTTCAAGATATTGAAGGAAAAATTGACCGATTTATTATTCCTAGAGAGGTAGAAAACCTTTAATATGTTTAATTCATTCATCCTTGACTAATTGGATTTTTTTTTTTCACAGACCCTCGTCCTTTATGCCCTTGGTGTGGTACTTCAGGATCCTAATACTTGGCCATCTCCACACAAGTATGAAATATTTGTCATTGTATTTGTGACTGATATTGTGATTAACCTCAAATTTTCTTTGTAGGTTTGATCCAGATCGGTTTGATGATGAATTAGTAATGAAAACTTTTTCCTCACTTGGATTCTCAGGCACACAGGAGTGTCCAGAGTTGAGGTGAATAATAGAATGCCAGACTCTGTTCTTAGTTTAGTAACTAATTGACTTTCTTCCTGACTAGGTTTGCATATATGGTGACCACAGTACTTCTTAGTGTATTGGTGAAGAGACTGCACCTACTTTCTGTGGAGGGACAGGTTATTGAAACAAAGTATGAACTGGTAACATCATCAAGGGAAGAAGCTTGGATCACTGTCTCAAAGAGATATTAAAATTTTATACATTTAAAATCATTGTTAAATTGATTGAGGAAAACAACCATTTAAAAAAAATCTATGTTGAATCCTTTTATAAACCAGTATCACTTTGTAATATAAACACCTATTTGTACTTAATTTTGTAAATTTGGATTTTTATATATCATATTTTCTTAATTCATTGTACACATTTGACTTACTGCACAGTATATTGATCATTTTAATGGGAAACTTTAGCTTTCTACTTTTTATTTTTGTTTTTTCACTTTCTATGCCATTATTTTTGTATTCTTTTTCTTAGTGTGAGCTCTAAAATCAATGTTCTTGAAAAAGAAATTATTTTGCAGAAGTTGGGGAATCATGTTTGTTGAATATGTATAAAATAGAAACATAGGCTGGGCGCGGTGGCTCACACCTGTAATCCCTACACTTTGGGAGGCTGAGGCAGGTGGATCACCTGAGGTCCAGAGTTTGAGACCAGTCTGGCCAACATGATGAAACCCCATCTCTACTAAAAATACAAAACATTGGCCGGGAGTGGTGGCTCATGCCTGTAATCCCAGCACTTTGGGATGCTGAGGCGGGTGGATCACCTGAGGTCAGGAGTTTGCGACCAGCCTGGCCAACATGATGAAACCCTGTCTCTACTAAAAATACAAAAAAATTGGCTGGGTGTGGTGGCCCACACCTGTAATCCCAGCACTTTGGGAGGTCGAGGCGGGTGGATCACCTGAGGTCCGAAGTTCGAGGCCAGCCTGGCCAACAGGATGAAACCCTGTCTCTATTAAAAATACAGAAAATTGGCCGGGTGCGGTGGCTCACCCCTGTAATCCCAGTACTTTGGGAGGCTGAGGCGGGTGGAGCACCTGAGGTCAGGAATTCGAGATCAGCCTGGCCAACATGGTGAAACCCCATCTCTACTGAAAAACACACACAAAAAAATTAGCTGGGCATGGTGGCACATGCCTGTAATCCCAGCTACTCAGGAGGCTGAGGCAGGAGAATCATTTGAACCTGGGAGGCGGAGCTTGCAGTGAGCCGAGATTGCACCCCTGCACTCCAGCCTGGGCCACAGAGCAAGACTCTGTCTCAAGAAAAACAAAAAAAAAGATAAATGGACAAAAGACATGAACAAACAGCTTTTATAGGATAGTATGGCTAACAAACTTTTAGAAAAGTGTTTAGTCTCACTAGTAAGTAACAAAATATTGGGGCAGGGCACAGTGGCTCATGCGTATAATCCTAGAACTTTGGAAGGCCAAAGCTGGTGGATTGCTTGAGCCCAGGAGTTTGAGACCAGCCCAGGCAACATTGGGAGACCCTGCCTCTACAAATATACAAAAAAATTACTGGGCATGGTGACACACACCTGTAGTCCCAGCTGTTCTGAAGGCTGAGGTGGGAGGATCACTTGAGACCAGGAGAGGTCAAGGCTGCAGTGATCTGTGATCACACCACTGCACTCCAGCCTGGGCAACAGAGCAAAACCCTGCCTTTAAAAAAACAAAAAACAAAAAAGGCCGGGCTCGGTGGCTCATGCCTATAATACTTTGGGAGGCCGAGGCAGGTGGATCAATTGAGGTCAGGTGTTCGAGACCAGCCAGGCCAACTTGGTGAAACCCCGTCTCTACTAAAAATACAAAAAAAAAAAAAAAAAATTAGCCAGATGTGGTGGTGCACATTTGTAATCCCAGCTACTCAGGAGGCTGAGGCAGGATAATCGCTTGAACCTGGGAGGCAGAGGTTGCAGTGAGCCAAGATCGCACCACTGCACTCCAGCCTGGGTGTCGAGTGAAACTCATTCTCAAAAAAAAAAAAAAAAGGAGGTGGGGAGAGCTATTTCAAGAATATTTTAAGTAGGCTGGGCACGGTAGCTCATGCCTGTTATCCTAACACTTTGGGAAGCCGACATGGGCAGATCACGAGGTCAAGAGATTTGAGACCATCCTGGCCAACATGGTGAAACCCCATCTCTACTAAAAATACAAAAAATTATCTGGACATGCTGGCGTGCGCCTGTAGTCTCAGCTACTTGGGAGGCTGAGGCAGGAGAATCGCTTGAACCTGGGAGGCGGAGGTTGCAGTGAGCTGATGTTGTGCTAGTGCACTCCAGCCTGGGCGACAGGGCTGAGACCTTGTCTCAAAAAAAAAAGGAGTATCTTAAGTGTCTTTCAAAATTACACTTTAGCACTTATAAATTTTATATATAATACTTTACTGATAGCATTGTATATTAGTCCAACTTTTTTGGCTACACTATTTGTGAAGGATTCCTTTTTTTCTTTAAGACAGCCACTGTAGGAAATATGCCAAGTACAGATAGTGAGGAAAGAAAGGAAGAAAAATGATAATTGTCTGCAAGTGGGCTTATTTTTAACACTGCTGAATTTCATTTGTAATTTTACTTTCAAGAATATACTCTGGTAGACTGAGGCGGGAGGATCACTTGAGCCCAGGAGTTGGAGGCTTCAGTGAGCTGTGATCACACCACTGCCCTCAGCCAAACCTGAGTGATAAAGTGAGACCCTATCTCTTAAAAAAAAAAATCCCTTTGTTGTTGAGTTATTTTATGTCATTTATTGGTAAATACCTAACATTTTAGACCTAGTCATTACCAGTTAACATAGAATTTAATTGGATGCAGTCTGTATTTTTGAAAAAAAAAATTTTTTTTGGAATAACTTAAATTCTAAAACTTTGGCCGGGCGTGATGGCTCATGCCTGTAATCCCAGCACTTTGGGAGGCCGAGGCAGGCAGATCACCTGAGGTCAGGCGTTCAAGACCAGCCTGACCAACATGGAGAAACCCCGTCTCTACTAAAAATACAAAATTAGCCAGGCTTGGTGGTGCATGCCTGTAATACCAGCTACTCGGGAGGCTGAAGCAGGAGAACTGCTTGAACCTGGGAGGCAGAGGTTGCGGTGAGCCAAGATCGCGCCATTGCACTCCAGCCTGGGCAACAAGAGTGAAACTCCGTCTCAAAAAAAAAAGAAAAATTCTAAAACTTTAAGTGAAATTTATTATCCCTTCCCACTTATTTTCTGTGGTTTTGTGTGTATAGAGCATCTTCCTTTGTTACCCAAGTACCTCGAATGGGTTGGAAACTGGCGGTAGAAGGTTAGAGTAGCCAATTGATATGTAAACCAAGTGTCAGATCAGATGAGATGAAAGAGGTGGAGTTTAAAGCAAGTGAGATATGATAAACAATGATGAAAGCAAAAATAGGGCAGTTGAACCAGAGTCAGCCAGTTGGCATAACTGCCAATAAATGAGGCAGTGTAGAATAACTAATAATGATTGGAATCAAGGAAAAGAGAGCATAGAGGAATCAGCTAAATTAGTATGTTTTATCCATAGTTACATGACTAACAAATGATTAAAAAGAAGTTATTCTCTAGATAATTTTTTAAATAAAAGTACTGTTAATATATAAACTAAGTTATTCATTCACTGTTTTTCTTCACAGTAAGAATGACAAAAATCTGTGTTCTTTGTACTTATCAAGTGACTCAAATTTTGGCCACTTCACTGTCACTGATGGCTTATAGAATGATTCTAGCAGGACTCAAGTTATTGAACTATCAAATGGGTTTTTAATTGATATTGAAGTAAGTAAGTTTTGTAGCTTTTGGAGTTTTTAAAAACTACTTCAGTGATTTTGATTTATATTCTTTTTGATAGTTCAGAAGTGTATTGTTAAAAAACATAAGCATGGCCGGGCACAGTGGCTCACACCTGTAATCCCAGCTCTTTGGGAGGCCAAGGCGGGTAAATCACCTGAGGTTGGGAGTTTGAGACCAGCCTGACCAACATGGAGAAACCCTGTCTCTACCAAAAATACAAAATTAGCCGGGCATGATGGAGCATCCCTGTAATCCTAGCTACTTGAGACGCTGAGGCAGGAAAATTGCTTGAACCCGTGAGGCAGAGGTTGCGATGAGCCGAGATCGTGCCATTGCACTCCAGCCTGGGCAATAAGAGCAAAACTCCGTCTCAGAAAAAAAAAAAAAAAAAAAAAACGGCCAGGCGAGGTGGCTCACACCTGTAATCCCAGCACTTTGGGAGGCTGAGGCGGGCAGATCACCTGAAGTCAGGAGTTCAAGACCAGCCTGACCAACATGGAGAAACTTCATCTCTACTAAAAATACAAAATTAGCCGGGCGTGGTGGCACATGCCTTTAATCCCAGCTACTGGGGAGGCTGAAACAGGAGAATCGCTTGAACCCAGTAGGGGAAGGTTGTGGTGAGCCAAGATTGCACCATTGCACTCCAGCCTGGGCAAGAAGAGTGAAACTCTATCCAAAAAAAAAAAAAAACCATACGTACATAACTTTTTTTCTTTTTCTTTTCTTTCTTTCTTTTCTTTTCTTTTTTTTTTTTGAGGCACAGTCTTGCTTTGTTGACCAAGCTGGAGTGCATTGGCATGATCACAGCTTACTGTAGCCTCCACCTCCTGGGCTCCAGCGATCTCACCTCAGCCTCTAGAATAGCTGGGACTACATATGCATGCCACCATGCCCAGCTGTTTTTTTGTTTGCTTGTTTTTGGTTTTGTTTTTTTGAGACAGGGTCTCCCTGCGTCGCCCAGTCTTGTCTCAAACTCCTAGGCTCAAGCGATCCTCCCACCTGGGCCTCCCAAAGTGTTGAGATTGCAGGTGTGAGCCACGGCACCTGGTCCATAAAACATTTTTTTATGAACTAAAGAGCTCTCTCAAACTTGTGCTAACAAAATTTAAGGCAATATTAATTCTGTGCATGTGTTTGGGAAAATTAAAAAAACTTACATAGTGCTTATTTGGCCCACAAAAGTACAGTTCCATTTTTTATATAAATAGATTCTACCTAACTTATAACCCCTATGTCAAAATTTGTTTATCTTAAAATAGTTTGTATAAAAAGTCTTTACTGCTTTATTATGAAATAATAATGTTTATTGTAGAAAAATCTAGGAAAACACAAAAATGTCAAACTCAGTTAACAGTCATAGTTTCACTATTTGAAGTTAACCACTGTTAAGATTCTTTTTTTTTTTTTTTTTTTTTTGTTTTGAGACTGAGTCCCGCTGTCTATTGCCCAGGCTGGAGTGCCATGGCACCATCTCGGCTCACTGCAACCTCTGCTTCCCAGGTTCAAGTGATCCTCCCGCCTCAGCCTCCCAAGTAGCTGGGATTGCAAACATGTGCCACCACACCTGGCTAATTTTTGTGTTTTTAGTACAGATGGGGTTTCACCATGTTGGCCAGGCTGGCCTCGAACTCCTCAACCTCAAGTAGTCTGCCCACCTTGACCTCCCAAAGTGCTGGGATTACAGGCATGGGGCACCATGCCCAGCCCCACTGTTAAGATTCTAATGTAGGCCGGGCACAGTGACTCATGCCTATAACTCAAGCACTTTGGGAGTTCAAGGCGGCCAGATTGCTTGAGCTTTTAGAAGTTTGAGACCAGCCTGGGCAACGTGGCAAAAGCTTGTTTCTATAAAAAAATATAAAAACTTAGCCAGCCTTGGTGGCACCACCTGCAGTCCCAACTATTCAGGAGGCTGAGGCGAGAGGATGGCTTGAGCTCAGGAAGTCAAGGCTACAGTGAGCTGTGGTAGTGCCACTGCACTCCCTCATGGTTGACAGAGCAAGACCCTGTCTCAAAAGATTCTAATATAGATACTCTTTTTATGCATATGTAATTTATATATATTATACAAAATATTATTTGCATTTAACATATTCTGAACCAATAGTCTTTTCTACAAGCAGAACATTAGTATTCTTGTCACTCTGAATGTAGGCACAGATTTTTGTCATTCTTTATCTTTTTTGTGTGTGTGTGACAGAGTCTCACTGTCACCAGGCTGGAATGCAGTGGCGTGATCTCGGCTCACTGCAACCTCTGCCTCCCAGGTTCAAGCGATTCTCTTGCCTCAGCCTTTTGAGTAACTGGGGTTACAGGCGCGTGCCATCACACCCAGCTCATTTTTGTATTTTTAGTAGAGATGGGGTTTTACCGTGTTGGTCAGGCTGGTCCTGAACTCTTGACCTTGTGATCTGCCCAACTCAGCCTCCCAGAGTGCTGGGATTACAAGCATGAGCCACCGCGCTCGGTCCCTTTCTTTTTATTTATTTATTTATTTTGAGATGGAGTCTCGCTGTGTCACCCAGGCTGGAGTGTGGTGGCACGATCTTGGCTCACTGCAACCCCTGCCTCCCAGGTTCAAGCAATTCTCCTGCCTCAGCCTCCTGAGTAGCTGAGACTACGGGTATGTGCCACTACACTCAGCTAATTTTTGTATTTTTTTTTAGTAGAGACAGGGTTTCACCATGTTGGCCAGGCTGGTCTTGAACTCCTAACCTCAGGTGATTCACACCCCTTGGCCTCCTGAAGTGCTGGGATTACAGGCATGAGCCACTGTGCCCGGCCATTTTTTTGTGTTTTTAGTGGAGACAGGTTTTCACCATGTTGGCCAGTAGTGTATTTAGTTATTTAAGGAGGGCTCAATCAACAGGTTTAAATGGTGTGCTATTCATAATTATTGCAAAAATAGGCCGGGCCTGTAATTCCAGCACTTTGGGAGGCCAAGGCAGGTGAATCACTTGAGGCCAGGAGTTTGAGATCAGCCTGGCCAACGTGGTGAAACTCCATCTCTACTAAAAATACCAAAAGTAGCGGGCGTGGTGACAGGTGCCTCTAATCCCAGCTACTCGGGAGGCTGAGGCAGGAGAATCGCTTGAACCCAAGAGTCGGAGGTTGCAGTGAGCCGAGATCGCGCCATTGCACTCCAGTGTGGGTGACGAGCGAAAATCCGTCTCAACCAAGAAAAAAGAAAAAAAGAAAAAGAAAACTTAACTGGCCTTTGGGGCACATGCCTGTAATCCCAGCTTCTTGGGAGGCTGAGGCATGAGAAAAAAAATAAACCTGGGAGGTGGAGGTTGCAGTGAGTTGAGATTGTGCCACTGCACTCCAGCTTAGGCAATAAAACAAGACTGTCTCAAAAAAAAAAAAAAAAAAAACTTATTGAGAGAATAATATACCACTAATATTTAAAGAAATTTTTGGCTGGTGCCGTGGCTCACACCTGTAATCCCAGCACTTTGGGAGTCCAAAGTGGGCGTATAACTTGAGGTCAGGAGTTCAAGAACAGCCTGGCCAACATGGGGAAACCGCATCTCTACTAAAAATACAAAAATTAGTGGGTGTGGAGGCGGGCGAATGTAATCCCAGCTAGTTGAGAGGCTGAGGCAGGAGAATGTCTGGGAGGTGGAGGTTGCAGTGTGCCGAGATCGCACCACTGTACTCCAGCCTAGGTGACAGAGTGAGACTCCATAGGTCTCAGCCAGACTCTGGAGGTCTCAGCCCAGGCTTGAGTGCAGTGGCATGATCTGGGCTCACTACAACCTCCATCTCCCCAGTTCAAGCGATTCTCCTGCCTCAGCCTCCCGAGTAGCTGCGACTACAGGCGAGTGCCTCCATGCCCAGCTAATTTTTTGTATTTTTAGTAGAGACGGGGTTTCACCATGTTAGCCAGGATGGTCTTGATCTCCTGACCTTGTGATCTGTCCACCGCGGCTTCCCAAAGTGCTGGGATTACAGGTGTGAGCCACAGCGCCCGGCCAAAAAAAGGAATTTTTAAGAGGAAAAAGAATGCTACCAACCTAAACACATTTCTGTGACTGTTTATATTTTTCCCTGTTCCACATACATACATTTTTACATAGTACGTTCATTGCAGCATGAGTTACTTTTCACTTAATAAATTTTAAACATTTTCCAGCTGGGTGTGGTGGCTCATGCCTGTAATCCCAACACTTGGAGAGGCCAAGTCAGGCTTATTGGGTGAGTCCAGGTGTTTGAGACTAGCCTAGGCAACATGGCGAAACTGCATCTCTACAAAAAATACAAAAATTAGCCAGGTGTGCTGGCGCACACCTGTAGTCCCAACTACTCAGGAGGCTGAGGTGGGAGGATTGCTTGAGCCCAGGAGGTAGAGGTTGCAGTGAGCCATGATCATGCCACTGCACTCCAGCCTAGGTGACAAAGCACAACCCTCAAATAAATAAATAAATACATGTTAAACATATACCTTTATTACTTCATTTTTGTAAGAGCTTCAGGGAATAGGCTTTTTTAAAGGGAATAGACTTATAGATCAATTTTAATATTTGACTTATAGAATTTTATGACACTAAATGGATAATTGTAAAGTTTGAGTTGGGACCCATTTTTTAAGACATTCAGGCTATAAACAAGGTAATAAATCACACTCTTCCAGTTCTACTCCCAATTTAATTGGTTTACAGTTCGGTGGCTGTCTTTTTTTTTTTTTTTTTTTTTTTTTGAGACCGAGTCTCCCTCTGTCACCAGGCTGGAGTGCAGTGGTGCAATCTCAGCTCACTGCAACCTCCCCCTCTCAGGTTCAAGTAATTCTCCTGCCTCAGCCTGCCGAGTAGCTGGGACTACAGTCGCACGCCAACCACCCCCAGCTAATTTTTTTATTTTTAGTAGAGACAGGATTTCACCATGTTTGCCAGGATGGTCTCGATCTCTTGTGCTCATAATCTACCTACCTCGGCCTCCCAAAGTGCTCGGATTACAGACGTGAGCCACTGCGCCCGGCCCGTTGGCTTGCTTTCTAGATACTGGGAATAGATCTTGTTATAGTATGTGATAAATAGATCTTGTTATAGTATGTGATAAAATGCCATGATCAAATAAATTACTTATATCCTGTTTGGTGATTTTTAGAAAAACATATTTATCTACATCTAAAATACTTATTTTAATTTTAAACACTTGATGGTATGAAATGAAATTTTGTTACTTTACCATTGTAACTATGTCATAAAGTCATAAAGTACCTGTCCCCAAAAAGGCAACCAGTAAATATTTTTGAGTAAATGAATGAAATCTTTATTGCCGGTGTTCTGTGCACATAGAATAAAGGAAATTATTAATGTTACTTAATAGTTTAAAAAAATTCAGAAGCCAAGCTATCCATAAAGCTACTTTGTGATGTGCTGAATACTCCATTAATAGAAGTGTTTAAGAGGATGTTGTATGCCTGCCTTCCACTCATGCCTGTGTTAGATGTGAACATAGATTTATAATATAGTACTATACAAAATACAACTAAAATAGTTGGTAACCAAGTAGTCATTTGTTCCTTCTATATCTTTT